CCTTTATCCTTCAGCAACCTCATCCCCAGTCAATCTCTTGCTTTTCTTTTCTTTCTTTCTTTTTTGTTTTTTTGAGAGGGAGTTTCGCTCTTGTCGTCCGGGCTGGAGTGTAGTGGCACAATCTCGACTCACTGCAACCTCCACTTCCTGGATTCAAGCGATTCTCCGGCCTCAGCCTCTTGAGTAGCTGGGATTACAGGCGCCCGCCACCATGCCCAGCTAATTTTTGTATTTTTAGTAGAAACGGGGTTTCGCCATATTGGCCAGGCTGGTCTCGAACTCATGACCTCAGGTGATCCACCCGCCTCAGCCTCCCAAAATGCTGGGATTACAGGCGTGAGCCACCGGGCCCGGTCAGACAGGCATTCTTTTAGGGTCTTATGTGGATAACCCCAATAAACCCTCACAATTGCACGAGGGCAGACCATCATGATCCCTGTTTTGCAGACAAGAAAACAGAGGTCCGAGACCCATCTATCTCTAGAGGTGTACATCCCCTCCCTGGGGAAGGTTCTGAGACCTCTGTGTTCCTAGACGTCTACATCCCCTCTCTGGGGAAACTTCCAGGCAGGGGACATAGACATCTAGGGATATAAAAATAAAAATAGGCCGGCCGCGGTGGCTCACGCCTGTAATCCTAGCACTTGGGAGGCCGAGGCGGGTGGAACACCGGATGTCAGGAGTTTGGGACTAGCCTGACCGACATGGAGAAACCCTGTTTCTACTAAAAAAATACAAAATTAGCCGGGTGTGGTGGTGCATGACTGTAATTCCAGCTACTTGGGAGGCTGAGCAGGAGAATCGCTTGAACCCGGGGGCAGAGGTTGCGGTCAGCTGAGATCGCGCCATTGCACTCCAGCCTGGGCAACAAGAGCGAAACTCCGTCTCAAAAATAAAAAATAAAATAAAAAAATAAAAATAAAAATAAAAACCAGTCCCCACCACCAACCACAAGCGGTTTCCTCAATATGAAAGTGCAACGTCATCTTTCTCAGAGGAAAAGCACAGCCTCTTCCCCTCGGCTGAGCCAGGCCAGCAGCCCTAGCTTCTGGAAGGATCCTTCAGGCTCCAGACACCCAACCTACCCGTGGCCGGTGAGTGGGGCCTAATTCCCAACTTGAAAGTAGCAGTCCTGCAGCCTGGACTTTGCCTCTGCAGGATGTCTGCCTGAGCCCCACCCCGAATGCCAGCCCTTCTTCCCTGAGCTCACCCAGCCCCAGCTCCAGGACTGAGAGCCCCAGGAAGCTTGGAGAGGTGAGCATCCTGGGGAGGCCCTGGAGGCTGGGACCTGGGCCCTCCTTGAGGGCTGGTTCTTCAGGTGTGAGAGAGACAGGTGTCCAGCCTCAGCCCCGATCCTTCACCTGCAGAGCCCGGCATGTGGGGCTACCTGTCGCTGATGCCTGTCTTCCTAGCTGTCTGGGCTATCTCTGGCGTCTGGATCGTGTGAGTGTCAGAGGCATGATGGACTCCTGGGTGAGTCGCCCACTCACTCTGATTTCCTCCGTAGTTTTGCCATTGCAGTGACCAACAGGACTGTGGACCTCAGTAAAGGCTTTCCCTACATCAGGTAATTCTGCCCGAGGGTAGGGATTTGGGGGGATTGCCCAGGATGACCCCTTTGTCTTCCCCAGCATCTGCGGATCCTTCCCCCCTCAGAGCTGCATCTTCAGCCAGGTGCTCAATATGGGAGCTGCTCTGGGTAAATATTGCCCAGCCCTTTGGTTCAGTGCTCCCTCCCACTTCCTTCTCCCCTCTACTCCCAGCCGCGTGGATCTGCATTGTCCGTTACCACCAGCTCCGGGACTGGGGCGTCAGAAGGTGGCCTAACCAGCTGATCCTATGGACGGGTCTTCTGTGTGCCCTGGGCACCTCCGTGGTAGGCAATTTCCAGGTGAGACCCAGTCGGCGCCCAGGGTCTGTCCCTCTCCCTCCCAACTTCTCCCTTCTCCTCCCAGGAAAAGAACCAGCGGCCTACGCACTTGGCAGGGGCCTTCCTTGCCTTCATCTTGGGTAACGTCTACTTCTGGCTGCAGCTCCTCCTGTGGAGGCTGAAGAGGCTGCCCCAGCCCGGGGCTGCCTGGATTGGGCCCCTCCGCCTGGGCCTCTGCAGCGTCTGCACCATCCTCATTGTGGCCAGTATCCTTCTTGTATCCGGGGTAGGGCTTGGAATGGAGGAACGGGCCTTAACCAGAGCGCCTAGGAACTGGAACACACAAGGAAACAGTCTCTGCCAGAGAGCCTCCAGGTGCAGCCCTCCAGGCACCCTGTTAGCCTGCAGAGACCATGTGGGACTTCTGACCTCCAGGACTGTACGAAAATCACTTGTGTTGTTTCAGCCACCAAGGCTGTGTCATTTGTTGACGGCGGCCATAGAAAACAAACACGGGGTGAAACCAGCTCCCCTAGTTGAGAACCACGGCTCCAGAGCAAAAGACCTGACCCTGGGACTCAGAGTTTCTGGTGACAAGGCCAAAGCTGCCCTGGCTCCTGGCCTCAACGCTGGGCCGTTTCCTTTCAACGGGGTCCAGGGGTCCAGGAAGGGGCATGGGTCCTGTGAGGCTGATGCTGCCTGACTCCCCTCAGAGCAGACGGCTGTCCACGTGCCCTGCAATGGGGCCCAGTACCCTGTTTCACTGTGTCCCCTGTGACCCCGTGTCTCAGGAATGAGGGCTGATTTCCAGGGCAGGCGCTCTCTTCCCTTGAGAATTCTGGCTACCTCTGGTTGCTTGGGCGAGTGCCCCTTATGCTCTCTACTGAACACTGCATCCTCCCAAATTCATGTGCTGAAACCCAATCCCAAGGTGATGGTATTAGGAGGTTATGTTAGGAGGTGATGAGGTCATGAGGGTGGGGCCTTCATGAATGGGATTAGTGTCCTTAGGAAAGAGGCCCCAGAGAGTTCCCTTGCCCCTTCTGCCATGTGAAGACACAGCACCAACGTGCTGTCTGTGACCCAGGAAGCAGCTCTCACCAGGCACCAACGCTGCTGGCAGCTTGATCTTGGACTTCCCAGCCTCCAGAATTGTCAGCAATAAATTTCTGTTATTTGTAAGTTGCCCAGTGTATGGTATTTTCTTATAGTAG